TTCTTCCCTCTCCTCCGCAATACAGGCAGTTACTGGGTGCTGGGGCTGTCCTTTGATTTCCGGAAATGGCCGGTCGCCAGTGTTGTCAGAGTTTCCACGGAAGACTGCGCGCTACTCCGGCCAGGAGGGCGGAGCGGCGAGACGCTAGAGGCTTTGCGCTGGGTGACGACTTCGGGCACGTTCTACGGCCGTTCCTCTGGTCGGCTGGGGACCGCGGCCGCGCACGCGCGGCGGGGGGCGTGGGGCTGGGCCCAGCCGGACGCGACCTCAGCCTGCGGCGGCTAACTGCCGGTAGGCGTCTGTGTGCGCCGCCAAGTCGGTGGGGCGGGGACGCGAGGTGTGGATGGGGGGTCGCCTTGACCTCTGCCTCAGCCAGTAGCGCAGTCTCGGCCTCGCCGTTACGGAGATGGTGCCCTGGGTGCGGACGATGGGGCAGAAGCTGAAGCAGCGGCTGCGACTGGACGTGGGACGCGAGATCTGCCGCCAGTACCCGCTGTTCTGCTTCCTGCTGCTCTGTCTCAGCGCCGCCTCCCTGCTTCTTAACAGGTAACGCCGCAGCGCGGAGCCTGGGCGGCGGCTTTTCTCCGAAGGTGCAGACGCCCGGCCCGTGCTGCTTAACCGTGCGGAGGCCGCGTAGCTGCGGGACTGGGGACCAGTGGGGAGAGCGAGCTCCGCAGAGGAGCGGCCTCGGGGAGCACGGCGGAGCGTCGAGGCCGGAAGCACAGGCCGGTGGGGTGGGGTTGATTGCCTCCTTTCCCGAGGCTTCGTCTCCTGAGCTACCTTTTTCTCATCCATTTCTCAAAACGAGTTCTTCATCTTCGTTGCTTTTCAAAAGTGAAATCCGTGTGTCGGCTCAAATTGAGACTGTACACAGGCAGTCAAGTCAGCTGACGGAGGAGTGTTCAAGGTCCAGTTCGTAGCCGCAATTTTAGGCAGAATCCGCACACCTGCAGCGCGTTCTTCCATCTCCCCACCTCCCACCCCCTCAGCTTGCAGCTGAAGCTTTTCCCGCAGTATTGTTGAATAAAACAGACGATCATAAAGATTTGTTGGACAGAAATCAGAAAGCAAAGTGGTACCCGTCCCAACATCCTTAGAATTTTTTATTTTTGAGACGGAGTCTCGCTCTGTCACCCAGGCTGGAGTGCAGTGGTGCGGTCTCGGCTCACCGCAAGCTCCTCCTCCCGGGTTCACGCCATTCTCCTGCCTCAGCCTCCCGAGTAGCTGGGGCTACAGGCGCCCGCCACCACGCCACCACGCTACCACGCTAATTTTTTTGTATTTTTTTTTTTTTTTTTTAGTAGAGACGGGGTTTCACCGTTTTAGCCAGGATGGTCTCGATCTCCTGACCTCGTGAGCCGCCTGCCTCGGCCTCCCGAAGTGCTGGGATTACAGGCGTGAGCCACCGCACCCGGCCACATCCCTATAATATTCTTAAGAGGACTTGATGCCACCCTCCCCAAAAAAACCTGAAATATTCCGAAAGGTTAAAATTGATAAATTCAATTGACATTTTGAAATCAGAAGATTCTGCCCCCGAAATAAACTTGTTTTACTTCATTTTACTATTTCAAGAAATTGTTGCGATGCAATAGGTAGTAGAGGAGACTTTTCCATTAAAATTAACACCAGATTTGCTTTTGGTGGAAAGAAATCTGAGATAGTTCTCATTGACAGCATCCGCAAGCTGTTTTCTCTGATGTTTTGAACAGGCAACCATTCTTACTCTTTATCTTAAGGTAGTTGATTCCCAAGGATAGCAACAGGGAGGAATGCGCAAGGAATTTGGTAACTTCATTTTTCTCTGGTGTAACCATTATTTGTGACTATGTTGAAGTTAGATTTCTTCCCTAAAAGTGGCCTTGCTTTCTTGTTGATTCTTGGTTTAAATATTATTGAGCTTAAATAGTAGTTGATGTTTTACTGAGAAGTGTGCTCTGTGATGGTGAGATGTTTGAACTGTAGGAGTGTGGGAGAAGTGGGATCCTTAACAGAGGGAACACTAATTATTATTTGCTTTCTGTCATCTGGAAGGTATTCCAAGCTAGACTAACAGGTTTAGTATGAAAGAAATGTAAGCTTCATATGATTTTTATTTTTATTTTTATTTTTGAGACGGAGTCTCACTCTCTTGCCCAGGCTGGAGTGCAGTGATGCGGTCTCGGCTCACTGCAACAGCCACCTTCCAGGTTCAAGTGATTCTCATGCCTCAGCCTGCAGAATAGCTGGGACTACAGGTGGGCACCACCATGCCCGGCTACTTTTTTTACATTTTTAATAGAGACGGGGGTTTCACCATGTTGGCCAGGCTGGTCTCGAACTCCTGATCTCAAGTGATCCACCTACCTCAGCCTCCCAAAGTGCTGGGATTACAGGCGTGAGCGACTGCACGCAGCCCATATGATTAACTTTTGTCCATGGATTCTTACCTACCTCTTTTGGGAACTGGGTCAGTTTAGGTTTCTAAGGTAGGAGAGCCATCTAGTAGGAGCAGGTTAAACTAGATTTCTGAGGTCATCTACTTATGGTCATAACATTTAGTGTTGTGTGTTATTAAAAAGTCATAGGATGCCATCTGATCTGTATACCATCTAACCTGTACCCTGTATTTCTTTTATGCAGAGAAGGTAGGAAATACAGGTAAATGTTACCTGAGTGGTTGGGTTTATGAGTGAAGCTGTTTTTGCATATGTTTTGGTGTTTTCCATTTGTTACTGCTGTAGTCAGCAAAAGTGATTTTAAACACTAGAACTGTCTTGAATAAAACCATGATTATGTATCCCTTTTCCAGGAAAAATCTTTTGGAAGGTGCCAGATGGTGTATGTAGCATGCTTTTCAGTGTATATGTGTGATTAAAAAAAAAAAAACTTATGTGTGTATTCACGTACACACACACACACACAGATGATAAGAGTATCTCTGAAATGTTGTTATACAAGAAAACATGGGCCCTTCTGAGATGGGGTATACTAGGTACATCTATTCTGAAATAAAAAATAATTTTATATGAAGTTGATCCTTGAACAGTGCAGAGATTAGGGCCACTGACCCCTATGAAGTCAGAAATCCGAGTGGAATACCATGGGATCCATACAAAGTACCACTAATGATACTGGGAGTACTCCCAAGAAGCAGAGAAAAGTAATGACATTACAGAAAAAGTGAAATGCTTGGTATGTACTATGGATTGAGGTTTGCAGCTGTGATTGCCTGCCATTTCAAGATAAATAAATTGAGTGTAAGGACCATTGTGAAAAAAGAAAAGGAAATTCATGAAGCTGTTGCTGCAGCTATGCCAGCAGGTGTGAAAACTTCGTACTTTTTGCAAAGTACCTTTTCATGTTTTATTGAAAATTTAGCTTTTATGTGGGGGCAGAATTGCTATGAGAAAGGCATACATATAAACTAATGCTATTCAAAAACAAGTGAAGTCATTGTATAACAGCTTAAAGCAGAAGGAAGGAGAAGGATCTAAAACTGGGTAATTTAATGCCAGCAAAGGATAGTTTGATAATTTTAGGAAGAGATCTGGCTTAAAAAATGTCAAGAGAACCGGAGAAAAAGCCTCTGCTGACCAACAGGCAGAAGATGAGTTCCCAAACACCATTCAGAAAATCATTGAGGAGAAAGTATTAAATATATCTTCCTGAGTGGGTGTTTTTTTGTAAAAGCAAGTTTATTAAGAAAGCAAAAGAATAAAAGAATGGCTACACCATAGGCAGAGCAGCCCTGAACAAGCTTTTAATGCTGATGAAAGTGACCTGTTTTGGAAAAAATGTCACAAAGGACATTTATTAGTAAGGAAGAGAAATGAGCACCAGGATTTAAGGCAGGAAGGTGTACGCAAATTCTTCTATTTTATGGATATGCAGTTGGGTTCCTTGTCTATGAAGTGTCTAACCCCCGAGCTTTGAAGGAAAAAGATAAGTACCAGCTGCTAGTCTTGTGGTTGTATAAGGAGGCCTGGACAACAAGAATCATTCTTTCTGGATTAATTTCATTGATGCTTTGTCCCTGAAGTCAGAAAGTACCTTGCCAGCAGGGATTGCCTTTAAAAATTCTTTTGATACTGGACTATGCCCCTGGCCACCCAGAACCCCATGAGTTCAACATCGAAGCTGTGGAAGTGGTCTACTTGTCCCCAGACATAATGTCTCTAATTCAGCCTCTAAATCCAGGGGTTCATAAAGAACTTTAAGGCATTACACATGGTACTCTATGGAAAGGATTGTCAGTGCTGTGGAAGAGAACTCCAATAGAGAGAACATCATGAAAGTTTGGAAGGATTACACCATTGAAGATGCAGTCATTGTTATAGAAAAAGCCGTAAAAGCCATCAGACTTGAAACAATAAATTACTAGTGGAGAAACTATGCCCAGGTGTTGTGCGTGACCTCACAGGATTTACACCAGAGCCAATCAAGGAAATCATGAAAGAGATTGTGGATATGACAAAAAAGGTCTTTCAGCATAAGGATCTTACAGAAATTCAAGAGCCAGTAGACATCACACCAGAGGAATTAACATAATATAACTTGATAAAGATGAGTGCTTTGGAACCAGTGCTAGACAGTGAGGAAGAAGACTTTGAAGAAACAGTGCCAGGGGCCAAATGCAGTGGCTCATGCCTGTAATGCCAGCATTTTGGGAGGCCAAGGTGGATGGCTCACTTGAGCCCAGGAGTTCAAGCCTGGGTAACACGGTGAAACCCTGTCTCTACAAAAAATACAAAAAATTTAGCTGGATGTGGAGGTACACGTCTGTAGTCCCAGCTACATGGGGGGCTGAGGTGGGGAAGATCAGTTGAGCCTGGGATGCAGTGAGCCATGATGGCACCACTGCACTCCAGCTGGGATGACAGAGTGAGACTCTATCTCAAAAAAAAAAAAAAAAAAAAAGTGGTGCCAGAACACAAATTGACAGTAGACAATATGGCAGAAGGTTTTCAATTATCAAGACTGCTTTTCACTTCTTTTATCACATGGACCCTTCTTTGATACTGGCACTGAATCTAAAGCAAATGGTAGAAGAAAGATCAGTACTATATAAAAATGTTTTTAGAGAAATGAAACGGCAAAAAGTCGGGCAGAAATCATGATGTACTTCTATAAAGTCGAGTGTGCCTGCCACTTCTGCATCCCCTTCTACCTCTTTCACCCCTGCAATTCCTCAGACAGCAAGACCAACCCCTCCTCTTCAGCCTACCCAGTGTGAAGACAATGAAGATGAAGACCTTTGTGATAATCCACTTCCACTTAATAGTAAATATATTTTCTCTTCCTTATGATATTCTGGTTGTAATAATTATTTTCATTTATTTTTAAGGTATATTCATATTTTAATGATCTTCTGGTCATTTGTTGCTGGAGTTGTCACATTCTACTGCTCACTAGGACCTGATTCTCTCTTACCAAATATATTCTTCACAATAAAATACAAACCCAAGGTAAAATTATGTGTTCTTATTGTTAAGAATCATCTCCCCACCACCTCTCATTTTCCTTTTTTAGCAGTTAGGACTTCAGGAATTATTTCCTCAAGGTCATAGCTGTGCTGTTTGTGGTAAAGTGAAATGTAAACGACATAGGTAAGTTAAATATTTTTTTATTTGTTGATCCTTCAAGTGATTTAGTTGTATAATTTTTCTTTAGGCCTTCTTTGCTACTTGAAAACTACCAGCCATGGCTAGACCTGAAAATTTCTTCCAAGGTTGATGCATCTCTCTCAGAGGTAACTGATTTAATTAATATTATTAACAGAAATATTTTTCTTTAAAAAATAATTGTTTATGCAGGTTCTTGAATTAGTGTTGGAAAACTTTGTTTATCCGTGGTACAGGTATGTTCTTTCTATAAGATCTTTTTTTCTGTCTTCTGAATATTTGTTTTTCTCCTTATTGAAGGGATGTGACAGATGATGAATCCTTTGTTGATGAACTGAGAATAACATTACGTTTTTTTGCATCTGTCTTAATAAGAAGGATTCACAAGGTATATATTTTTAATGAGAAATTTGGGAATTTATTTTAAAAGTTTTAATCTTGAATTTTTCTAGGTGGATATTCCATCTATTATAACCAAGAAACTATTAAAAGCAGCAATGAAGCATATAGAAGTGATAGTTAAAGCCAGACAGAAAGGTAATACAGTTTTCTACTACAGTTTGAGTAATCTTGTTTCAATATTTATCTTTAATCTCTATAGTAAAAAATACAGAGTTTTTACAGCAAGCTGCTTTAGAAGAATATGGTCCAGAGCTTCATGTTGCTTTGAGAAGTCGAAGAGATGAATTGCACTATTTAAGGAAACTTACTGAACTGCTTTTTCCTTATATTTTGCCTCCTAAAGCAACAGACTGCAGGTATAAAAAGACTAGACAATATAATAGTATTTATATAAACAATTATTATTATTTCTTTTTCCAGATCTCTGACCTTACTTATAAGAGAGATTCTGTCTGGCTCTGTGTTCCTTCCTTCTTTGGATTTCCTAGCTGATCCAGTAAGACTTAAGATTTTTTTTTAAATTGTTACTATTTTGACTTATGTTTATTATTTTCCACTAGGATACTGTGAATCATTTGCTTATCATCTTCATAGATGACAGTCCAGTGAGTATTGAATATATTAGAAAACACTTCAGTTACTGAGTTAATAATTCTCTTTCTTTCAAAGCCTGAAAAAGCAACTGAACCGGCTTCTCCTTTGGTTCCATTCTTGCAGAAATTTGCAGAACCTAGAAATAAAAAGCCATCTGTAAGAATTTTCAGCAATAACACCTTTTTGATTAGCTTAAACTTAATCTTTCTCTTATATCAAGGTGCTGAAGTTAGAATTGAAGCAAATCAGAGAGCAACAAGATCTTTTATTTCGTTTTATGAACTTTCTGAAACAAGAAGGCGCAGTGCACGTGTTGCAGTTTTGTTTGACTGTGGGTGAGGCTTACCTGTGTATTTTACGAAAGTAATATTTTTTCTTATTCATTCCCTCATTTGTTAGAGGAATTTAATGATAGAATTTTACGACCAGAATTATCAAATGATGAAATGCTGTCTCTTCATGAAGAATTGCAGAAGATTTATAAAACATACTGTTTGGATGAAAGTATTGACAAAATTAGATTTGATCCCTTCATTGTAGAAGAGATTCAAAGAAGTAAGTCAAAGACGATAAGAATGACTTATTTAAAATAATTTCTACAGTAGAATTTTTTTAATAGTTGCTGAAGGCCCATACATAGATGTTGTGAAACTTCAAACTATGAGATGTCTTTTTGAAGCATATGAACATGTTCTTTCCCTTTTGGAGAATGTATTTACTCCTATGTTCTGCCATAGTGATGAGGTAAGTCAAAATATTAACCTTGTTTGAGGATTATAAATGATAATTATTATTTGTTATTTTAAAGTATTTCAGACAACTTTTAAGAGGTGCAGAATCACCAACACGCAATTCAAAATTGAACAGGTAGGTTGTATGTTTTGTTTTTGAACTTGCTGCCTTATATTATTTCACATACCTGTTATTGCAGAGGTAGCCTAAGTTTGGATGATTTTCGGTAAGTCTTGAGCATGTGATTCTTTTCAGTATATGTACTTGATACATTTTTGTTTAATATTCAGGAACACACAGAAAAGGGGAGAATCATTTGGAATCAGCAGAATAGGTAGCAAAATTAAAGGAGTATTCAAAAGTACCACAATGGAGGGAGCTATGTTGCCTAATTATGGTGTAGCTGAAGGTGAAGATGATTTTGTAAGTAAAATGTATCAATTTGATTTATTTATATATTAAATTCATCCTGGTAATTTTTTTCCAGATTGAAGAAGGTATTGTTGTAATGGAAGATGATTCTCCAGTGGAGGCTGTGAGCACACCTAATACTCCCCGAAACCTTGCTGCATGGAAAATTAGCATTCCATATGTAGACTTTTTTGAGGATCCCTCCTCTGAAAGGAAGGAGAAAAAAGAAAGAATTCCTGTGTTTTGTATTGATGTTGAAAGAAATGATAGAAGAGCAGGTAGGAAGCTTTCTGAGCACCTTTCTTAAAAGTGTTACTCAGTGTGTGTGTACTCAATTTACAGTTGGACACGAGCCTGAACATTGGTCTGTCTATAGAAGATATCTTGAATTCTATGTACTTGAATCAAAACTAACAGAATTTCATGGTATGTTATTCTTTTTGGATAAAACATTACATACAGTAATAACTATAATATATACTAATTTCAGGTGCATTTCCTGATGCCCAGCTTCCTTCTAAGAGGATCATTGGCCCCAAAAATTATGAATTCTTAAAGTCAAAGAGGGAAGAGTTCCAAGAATATCTACAGGTATAACATCAACTGTATTAATTCCAAATGTTACTGTGTTTTCCGTTTTTTTTGTTCATTCAAGAAACTTCTGCAGCATCCAGAACTGAGTAATAGTCAACTTCTGGCAGACTTTCTTTCCCCTAATGGTGGGGAAACACAATTTCTTGATAAGATACTACCAGATGTAAATCTTGGTAAGTCAATTTAAAGAATCATTATAAGATAATTCCTAAAATAATGTTTTACTTTTAATTGCAGGGAAAATTATAAAATCTGTTCCTGGAAAACTAATGAAAGAGGTGAGTAACTGATTTATGTGTGTTCTATAACATTTTATTTTCTTACAATAATCTATCACCACAGAAAGGTCAGCATTTGGAACCTTTTATCATGAATTTCATTAATTCTTGTGAGTCTCCAAAGCCTAAACCAAGTAGACCAGAACTGACCATTCTCAGCCCTACTTCAGAAAACAACAAGAAGGTACTGCACATTGCATTAAAGAACTATTAAGTATATCTCTTTATTATTCCAACTTTTATTTTAGCTTTTCAATGATCTGTTTAAAAATAATGCAAACCGTGCTGAAAATACAGAGAGAAAGCAAAATCAGAATTATTTTATGGAGGTGATGACTGTAGAAGGAGTCTATGATTACCTGATGTATGTAGGTAAGATCTAAGTGGTTTAAGACTTGTTTTTCACAATGAGGTATCCCATTTGATCCTTTCTCAGGACGGGTAGTTTTCCAGGTTCCTGACTGGCTTCATCATCTCTTAATGGGAACTCGAATCCTCTTTAAAAACACCCTGGAAATGTATACTGATTACTATCTTCAGTGTAAACTAGAACAGCTATTTCAGGAGCACCGTTTGGTCTCACTCATAACACTTCTCAGAGGTTTGTATTTTCTAATGTGTTTGTTTCATATTTTCCAGAAATATTTCTTTTTACTCTTTTTTAGATGCTATATTCTGTGAAAACACTGAACCTCGCTCTCTCCAAGATAAGCAAAAAGGAGCAAAACAGACTTTTGAAGAAATGATGAATTACATTCCAGGTGTAATATTTAAGAAGTAACTTAATTTCATAAAAATTATTTCACATTTGGCCTTTTTGTTTAGATCTGTTAGTCAAGTGTATTGGTGAAGAAACCAAGTATGAAAGCATCAGACTTCTGTTTGATGGCTTACAGCAACCAGTACTCAACAAGCAGGTAAAGCTCATTAAAGCTCGTAAACTCATGCTACATTTATTATTATTATTTTTTGGTGCTTTAGCTGACTTATGTTTTATTGGACATTGTGATACAGGAACTGTTTCCAGAGCTCAATAAGGTAACTGAAAAGCAGTAATTTTATTCATGATTTCTTCTATTAAATGGATTTATTTTTACTTTAGGTACAAAAGGAAGTTACCTCTGTGACATCTTGGATGTAAACACTTGGATTTGGTATAGAATAACCCATTGAAATTTCTGCTGTGCGAGGGTGGTAGAAATTTACTTTTTTGGGTATATTCTTATATATATTATGTACATCGCTGTCTGAAATTTTAGTTATTTTTTGTTTTTAATAAAGACTAACACAAACTTAATGATTAAAAGTGATTGAGTCTCATAGTCTTTCATTTGCTAGCTGTGATCCAAATTTTATTAGAACATAAGTCACTTGTTATTGCCATTTTTAAAAGAGAAAATTCATAATGATGTTATGGCAAACAGATAAGACTGATAAACTTCGTATTGTATAGCTTTGAAAATAATTATGCCTAGTATGGAGAAACAGGAATAAGATCTGATTTTCTTAGAGTTAATATATTTTAGTAGATTGGTTTTCCTTTTTTTTATTTTGTACATAGTTAACTGTGTATCTATAAATAAAGCATCCTATATGAGTTTTTAATAATAAACAAGGGATTTGTCCTTATTCTTTCTGGGTGTC